CAACTGTGGCCCAATCATGGCGTCCCAGGGAGCCTTAGTGAGCATGAGGCTGTGGGTCAGGCTTGGCACATCGCAGGCCCTTGATAAATGGGCACTGCTGCTAGGAACGCTGCTGTGAGAGTCTCCTAGGGAACATGGCACGTTTGCAGGGCTTCATGGGAGCCTCAGGACGTTCCCAGTCCACAGTGCCCCTTCCCCTCGCCATCCAAAAACACATACTGGGAGCCAGAGACGCCTCACACACAGCTCTGTTTGCAGTGTCGGAAGGAGAAGCAAGGAAAGTTTTTCAGAGAAAGAATACCCAGGGGTGGGCGGGAGTGCGCCTAGCATTGAGAACACCTTAAAAAAGACCGTCCTGGCCGGGCGCAGTGGCTCATGCCTGAAACCCCAGCACTTTGGGAGGCTGAGGCGGGTGGATCACCTGAGGTCAGCAGTTCGAGACCAGCCTGACCAATATGGTGAAACCCCGTCTCTACTAAAAAACACAAAAATTAGCCGGGCATGGTGGCATGTGCCTGTAGTCCCAGCTACTCTAGAGGCTGAGACAGGAGAATTGCTTGAACCCAGGAGGTGGAGGTTGCAGTGAGCCAAGATCGCACCACTGCACTCCAGCCTGGGTGACAGACCGAGACTCCATCTCAAAACAAACAAACAAAAGACCGTCCTGGTGTCAGCTTTTCAGACTTCTGGGTTTTGTTGTTGTGTTGCTGAGTGCCTTGTTATTTACTCCTTGCCTTGTTCCCCGAAGGAATTGAAGCAGCTCACAAAACCCAGAAGCCTGAAAAGTCAAAAACCCAGAAGTTTGGCCAGATGTGGTGGCTCACGCCTGTAATCCTCGCACTTTTGGAGGCTGAGGAGGGAGGATTGCTTAAGCCAGGAGTTCAAGACCAGCCTGGGCAACATAGTGAGATTCCACCTCTACAAAAAATAAAAATAAATCAGCTGGATGTCGTAGTACACACCTGCAGTCCCAGCTATTTGAGAGACTGAGGCAAGGAGGATCACTTGAACCCAGGAGGTTGAGGATGCAGTGAGCTAAGATCACACCACTGCACTCCAGCTTGGGTGACAGAGCAAGACCTTGTCTCAAACAACAAAACCCAGAAGTCTGAAAAGTTACAACGTGAAAGAGGACATCAAGTGAAGGGAAAAATCATGGTAGGAAAGAAAGATGAAGCCAGCAGTCCCCACTCACTGAGCTAGAAGACCTGGAACACTAGACAGAGGTGGTTCTGAGCTTCCTAGTGGCTGAGGAGAGGAGTGAAAGCGGACCCCAGCCCCCGATCTAGCATGGGAGGATGAAAGCACAGCCATTGTTCTGGAGACACTTTCTGGTTGTCATTATACAGGCTCCCTGGAGGATGTGCCTCCTCCCCCTTCAGGATTTAGCTCCTCTACTTCCCCTGGGCTGGTGTGGGCACATTGTCTGTGCTTTGACAGTCCCTAGATCCCATGTGTTCTAGAACCTTCTCTCCCAAAGCAGAACTTTTTTTTTTTTTCCTGTTTTCTGTTTTTTAAATCTATCTCAGCCTCCTGACAAGCAATAAGATTTGGAATATTTGTTGAGGGGATAAATAAATGAACTCCTTAGTCAGTGCAGAGATCTGTGCATTGCGGCCATTTCTTGAGCATTGCCGCCATTTCTTGAGCATTGCCATGTGCAGGTCAGAGACGTGGGAGCCCCCACACAGCGGGGAGGAGAGCAGAGGCGGAGGATGGGGGGGCTGGGCTAACCCAGGCTTTCCAAGCTGTGATGGGGCAGGAGCTTCTCCACTAGCTCGAGGGAGGGGGAACTTGGGCTCTGGGCGCCTGTTTTGGAGGTTGCATCCCTTTGAGGGGCGCTACGGGTTGCAACTCACGCAGGAAAGGTGACCTTAGTAGTGATGGAGGTGGAGTGGGCAGGGCCCCCCCACTGCCCTTCTAACCTTGCAGATTCCCCTCTCGGGCCTGTTTCCTCTTCTCTCAACCAGCGATGCCAGGCTGAGGCTGTAGGTTCGAGAATCACGTAGGTAATGGGCCTGGCACATAGTAGGCTCTCAAGAAAAGGTTGGAGCCTCTTGAGGAGTCTGCCTGTGATGGATGCGGAGCGCAGACCCAGCGCAGTGCGGCGATTCGCCCAAGGTCACACAGCCGCCCCCCCCAATTCGGACCCCGGGCGGCCTGACTCCGGGGGCCGGGGCTTGTCGGGAGCCAGCGTGGGGGCGAGCAGTGTTTGGAAGAGCGGCCGCGGCAGTGGGTGGGAAGGGGCTTCTATTTTGGAGCGGGTGAGAGGAGCGGGACACGCGGAGGAGGTAAGGAAGGGGTAGGCCCTCTCCGGGATCTCGGCTTCCGCAAACCCTGGCCTCCTGTCCCCAGGAGTGGCCAGACGCTAAGGACTGGAGCTTGCAGGACACGGACGCCTTCGTGCTCGTCTACGACATCTGCAGCCCGGACAGTTTCGACTACGTGAAGGCCCTGCGGCAGCGCATCGCGGAGACCAGGTAGGGGCCCGGCAGTTCTGGCGGTGGGGAGCCCCCGCGTCTCTCATCTCCATTCGGCCCCCAGGCCGGCGGGCGCGCCCGAAGCGCCCATCCTCGTGGTAGGCAACAAGCGGGACAGGCAGCGGCTGCGCTTCGGACCGCGGCGCGCGCTGGCCGCCCTAGTGCGCAGGGGCTGGCGCTGCGGCTACCTCGAGTGCTCCGCCAAGTACAACTGGCACGTGCTGCGTCTCTTCCGCGAGCTGCTGCGCTGCGCTCTGGTGCGCGCGCGCCCTGCACACCCGGCCCTGCGCCTGCAGGGGGCGCTGCATCCCGCGCGCTGCAGCCTCATGTGACCCGATCGGACAGTGCCATCCATGGGCCCCACCTTGTGACTGGGACAATCAGGGACCTGGATTGGACGGGATCGCCCAACTTCACTGGGACTGGACAGGGAAGTCTCCGCCCTGATTGGATGAGGAAAGCTCCAACCCAGTCTCCTAAGCGACTGGCCCCCTTTTGAACCTCATTGGACCCAACCAGGTCCCAAGCTCCATTGGAGATGACCAGTCCTTTCTGGGACCTCAATGGGTCACAATCCCATTGGATGGAAAGGACTTGGCTATGAACTTGACTGGAAACACGCAGCCTGCTCCTGGAGCTTCACTGGACATATTCTTTATGCCACACCTACCACGGGATAATAAAAGGGAAAATAATTTGAGTGCGCCTGGGATTTCTGGGCTGGGCGGGATA